CTTTCCCGCTTCCTAGACAGAGCTGATTCATCAAGACAGGGGAATTGCAATAGAGAAAGAGTAATTCATGCAGAGCCAGCTGTGTGAGACCGGAGTTCTATTATTACTCAAATCAGTCTCCCTGAGCATTCAGGGAGCAGAGGTTTTTTCTTTTTTTTTTTGATACGTAGTTTCACTCTTGTCGCCCAGGGTGGAGTGCAGTGGTGCGACGTTGGCTCACTGCAACCTCCACCTCCCGGGTTCAAGCGATTCTCCTGCTTCATCCTCCTGAGCAGCTGGGACTACAGGCGCGTTTACCACCATGCCCAGCTAATTTTTGTATTTTTAGTAGAGACGAGGTTTCACCACGTTGGCCAGGCTGGTCTTGAACTCCTGACTGCAAGTGATCCCGCCTCGGCCTCCCAAATCAGTCATAATTTTGCAAAGGCGGTTTCATTCCCATAACGAAGTATTATTCAAAAATATGGCTAAGACCTGCGTCCTTCCGCAACAACTTACTCCCTAAAAAAACCAGAGCAGGGCCAGGCGCGTTGGCTGAGGCCTGTAACCTCAGCACTGTGGGAGGCCCAAACAGTTGGATTATTTGAGCTTGAGAGTTGGAGACCAGCCTGGGCAACATGGCAAAAATCTGTCGCTACAAAACATACAAAAATTAGCCAGGTATGGCGGTGTGTGCCTGTAGTCCCAGCTACGTCGGGGGCTGAGACAAGAGACTCGCTTAAGCCCAGGAGGTTGAGGCGGCAATGAGCTGAAATCGCGCCCCTGCACTGCAGCCTGGGCGACAGAGCCAGACTCTTGTCTCAAAAAACAAAAACCAAAAACCCAGGGCAGCAAGTCTCTCTCAAACCCCTTGGCTTCTTTCCCACTTATTCCCGTTCCAGTTCCTCGTCTGTTTCACCTTTCCTTTCCTCTGACACTTTCTTGGTAGTTCCCTGCGTCCCCAAGTAAGCCTGCGCAGACTGGGAAGTCTGGGAAGTCGGAGAAGGAAGGCGCTACCAAGCCGGCAACGCACGACCTTTGCTTTGCGGCGCGGCCGTAAAGCGCCATTACGCAGAGAGAAAGTTACGAGGTTCGTGGCCGCGGTTTCCCCAGGCAGCTGGCGCTGGAGGCTTCGGCGTCACGTGCTGGTCTGGATTTTTCTCGATGCACTGGGGAAAGCGGTGGACTCTTATCGTGGGAGGGCTCTTGATCTGTGATTTATAGATAGGCACAGCTACTCCCGTTCGGGAACCCAACGGCAGACAGGTCCTAGTGCCCATCAGATACCCGCGGCCGGGACTCGGAGCTGTGGGGTGTGGGGAGGCGGAGGCACCAACTAAGAGCGACCTAGCATCGCAAAGCCGCCCTCGGGGCGCTCATGGCGGGACGCCTCCTGGGAAAGGCTTTAGCCGCGGTGTCTCTCTCTCTGGCCTTGGCCTCTGTGACTATCAGGTCCTCGCGCTGCCGCGGCATCCAGGCGTTCAGGTATTCCACCCTCCTACTACCGGCTCCTTTGCTTATGTAAAATGTTTTTCTTTTTCTCCCCCAGAAACTCGTTTTCATCTTCTTGGTTTCATCTTAATACCAACGTCATGTCTGGTTCTAATGGTTCCAAAGAAAATTCTCACAATAAGGCTCGGACGTCTCCTTACCCAGGTTCAAAAGTTGAACGAAGCCAGGTTCCTAATGAGAAAGTGGGCTGGCTTGTTGAGTGGCAAGACTATAAGCCTGTGGAATACACTGCAGTCTCTGTCTTGGCTGGACCCAGGTGGGCAGATCCTCAGATCAGGTGAGCAAATAAGACAGCGTTAGCTGGGAATATTTCTTATTTTACATTGGTATTCTCATTACAGTGAAAGTAATTTTTCTCCCAAGTTTAACGAAAAGGATGGGCATGTTGAGAGAAAGAGCAAGAATGGCCTGTATGAGATTGAAAATGGAAGACCGAGGTAGGTACTGGGAGCAGAGCATCTTACAATAACAATTGATTTTATGCTTTTTTTGTTTTTCCAGAAATCCTGCAGGACGGACTGGACTGGTGGGCCGGGGGCTTTTGGGGCGATGGGGCCCAAATCACGCTGCAGATCCCATTATAACCAGGTAAGAACCAATAAAAAGCATATCAGTAGCAAAATCCGTTATGATTTTATATTACTATTCACAGATGGAAAAGGGATAGCAGTGGAAATAAAATCATGCATCCTGTTTCTGGGAAGCATATCTTACAATTTGTTGCAATAAAAAGGAAAGACTGTGGAGAATGGGCAATCCCAGGGGTAAGCATTAAAATTAAATTAGTGTTTAAGTTCCTTTTTTCAAAATTTTTAATGTGACTCTTAGGGGATGGTGGATCCAGGAGAGAAGATTAGTGCCACACTGAAAAGAGAATTTGGTGAGGAAGCTCTCAACTCCTTACAGAAAACCAGTGCTGAGAAGAGAGAAATAGAGGAAAAGTTGCACAAACTCTTCAGCCAAGACCACCTAGTGGTAAGAAATAGTGTTTCTGGGAGGGATTTAGTCTTTTAAAAAATTTGTCTTCTTTTGAAAATAGATATATAAGGGATATGTTGATGATCCTCGAAACACTGATAATGCATGGATGGAGACAGAAGCTGTGAACTACCATGACGAAACAGGTAACTTTATATTTATTAAACTGGCTGGGATTTTTCTTGGTGATGGTTTTTCTTTGGCAACCAGGTGAGATAATGGATAATCTTATGCTAGAAGCTGGAGATGATGCTGGAAAAGTGAAATGGGTGGACATCAATGATAAACTGAAGCTTTATGCCAGTCACTCTCAATTCATCAAACTTGTGGCTGAGAAACGAGATGCACACTGGAGCGAGGACTCTGAAGCTGACTGCCATGCGTTGTAGCTGATGGTCTCCGTGTAAGCCAAAGGCCCACAGAGGAGCATATACTGAAAAGAAGGCAGTATCACAGAATTTATACTATAAAAAGGGCAGGGTAGGCCACTTGGCCTATTTACTTTCAAAACAATTTGCATTTAGAGTGTTTCGCATCAGAATAACATGAGTAAGATGAACTGGAACACAAAATTTTCAGCTCTTTGGTCAAAAGGAATATAAGTAATCATATTTTGTATGTATTCGATTTAAGCATGGCTTAAATTAAATTTAAACAACTAATGCTCTTTGAAGAATCATAATCAGAATAAAGATAAATTCTTGATCAGCTATAACTTCTGTTTCATCTAGTTCTTGTTTGTCAATGCCTTCCCTCCCGCTCCCCATCTTCTGAGGCCTGAAGGATGTTCCTGCCACATCAAACTCCTTTAGGCAGAGTACCGCCACTGGATGTATAGTTTAATGTTTCATCTGATTTTTCTTTAAATTATTTCCTTCACATTTTGCTTCACATGATCTTGTTGAAGCTAATTTTGAAAATGGAAACTATGTTTTCTTGACTTTAGAAGCATTAGTTTTAAGAGGAAATTTCAGCCACTAGTCAATAGAGATCAAAATCAGTGAACAAGAGCTGATACTCTCATTTTCAAAAATTCTGAATTAAAAAAAGTCCAGGAAGTTAGTAATTTAAATCAGTATGTTCATTTCACTCTAGTGAAACTACTATATGTTGTAAATTAGTTAAAAATGGATGTTCAGAAAAGAATTGAAATCAGGACAAAAAATTACAGATGCTAGTGAGGTTGTAGAGAAAAAGGAATGCTTATACGCTGTTAGTGGGAGTGTAAATTGGTCCAACCATTGTGGAAGAGAGTGTAGAGAGTCCTCAAATATTTAAAGATATTTGACCCAGTAATCCCATTACTAGGTATATACCCGAAGGAATATAAATTGTTCTATTATAAACACATACTCACGTGTATGTTCATTGCTGCACTATTCACAATAGCGAAGACATGAAATCAACCTAAATGTTCATCAGTGATAGACTGGATAAAGACAATGTGGTATATGTACACCATGGAATACTATGCAGCCGTAAAAAAGAATAAGATCATGTCCTCTGAAAAGACATGGGTGGAGCTGGAGGCCATTATCCTTAGCAAACTAATGCAAGAACAGAAAACCAAACACTGCATGTTCTCTTATAAGTGAGAGCTAAATGGTGAGAACACATGGACATGGGAACAACACATTCTGGGGTCTATTGGAGGGTGGGAGGAGGGAGAGGATCAGGAAAAATAACTAATGAGTACTAGGCTTAATACCTTGGTGATGAAATTATCTGTACAACAAACCCTCATGACACAAGTTTACCTATGTAACAAACCTGCACATGTACCCCTGTACTTAACAACAAAATAAACACAAAGGAAAATGTTAGCCATGTGTGAATTTTAAACTTCTTGGTAGTC